TGTACTCTTAACATTCTAAAGACAGTTATTGGCATTATTAGAAGACTTTAGTGAATGGAGAAGTAGACAGAATCACAAAAATGAGTTCAAAAATCTAGGGAAGTCAATGAGAAAATTCAGGGATTTTTTTCCCCCTCATTCTTTTTTTTAACTGTAAAATGTTCATTTCATCTGATCAGGAACAACTGTAACCATGTAGCTTGCCCTATTTTGGCTATCTGGCTTCAAAAATACTTTCACTGGAAGATCATTGTAATTCAAATCCATTCAGTGCTGTTTCACTTTTGTAATTTGTTAGCTAAGTTTAAGTAGTGTATCCTGCACCTACTTTAATGATATAGCACATTGATAACATTTTTTTCCTTATTTAAAGCAATGTTTACCCACAGCGCCTTAGCACCAAAAAAATTCTAAAAGGCACTCCTTACACATTTAAATAACCTGAACAAATAATTGATACAGGTTAAGCCCTGGCTAGTTCTGCATTTTCCAAATTAAGATCACAGAATTTAAAAATTGCATATTAAAAAAAAAGTTGGTAGAATATATTTCCATAGGGCAGAAAATATATTCAAGGTCACAATATGCCCATTCATTCCTTGCTCCAACATGTAAGACCCAACCAGGCTGATTTCCAATTGAATTTTGCCTGAAGCTTTTTTAAGGTAATGATGGAAACTTTATTACAAAAGGTGGTTAAGTTGTCAGTGACAGGAAAATCAGGAGGTCAACAGAGGTAAGAGGAGAGGTGTCTAAATGGAAGTGAGAATCAGTAACTTGATTGTGAAAATCTGACTTATGTAATTTTTAAAGACCCTCAAAATAAGAGAAGAATAAGAGAAATTTAAAAGAAAATAGAAACAGCCAAAGAGGTGAGACATAGACATTTTGATTGGGGGGGGGTGTTGTCTAACTACACAATGAGGTCATCCCATCTCCCGGAAGTGACACGTAATCACCTGCTTTGCACTAGCTCCGCCCCTTCCCTCAGAGGTCCCGCCCCTCCACCAGCAGCCGGGAGGGTGTTAGGGGGCGTTTCTCCAGGAGGAAAGCTGTGAGCTGCGACGCTGAGGAAGGGGACCCCAAAACGTCTGGCACTGCCCCCTCCAGGGATCACTTTGGACCGCCTCACTCGGGCCAGCCGGATTCTGAAACGCCGAGGGGTCAACCTGATGGGTTTCGGGGTCAACGGAAGAGGGGAAGGGGAGCCCTGGCGGGGAGAACCCCCCGGTCCCCCGCCCAGCAGCTGAGGCACAGGAGGGCGGCCATCTTGGCCGGGAGGGTAGGGCTGGGGAGCTGCGGGCGCCGTGCGATTGGGGGGCTCGCCCGGAAGTGACGCCAACTACCCGGAAGCGGAGGGGGTTCCCTGGCCCACTCCCCCCTCGTTCGTTTGCTCCCCCGCTTCCTCCCCGCCCCCCTTCCTCTCCATTCGTTTCCCCCCCTCCCCGTTCCCTGCCTTCTTCCCCCCCCCCCCGCCGTCCCTCCCCCCCAACCTCCGGAGCTGGGAAGAGAGTCAAGATGGCGGCGAAATCCGATGGCGGTGGCGTGGGGGTGGGCTTCGCTCAGCTGCACAACCTGGACGAGGCGGTGGGCAGCGGCGGCGAGGAGGACGGGGAGCCCGGGGGAGGCGGCTGCGGCGGCGGCGGCGACGGCAGCGAGCCCGGCGAGAGCAGCTCGATGCACATCTGCCACTGCTGCAACACCTCCTCGTGCTACTGGGGCTGCCGCTCCGCCTGCCTGCGCTCCCTCCTGGGCAGGAAGCCGCGCCGCAGCGCCGCCGCCGACGGGGGGGACCAGCCGCTGCAGCCTCCCGCGGCCCCCGGCGCCGGCCGCCAACCCCCGACGCCCTCGGCCGCGCGGCCGGAGCCGCCGCCGCCGCAGGTGGAGCGGCCGTGGCTCGACTGCCTGTGGATCGTGCTGGCGCTGCTGGTGTTCTTCGGGGACGTGGGCACCGACCTGTGGCTGGCCCTCGACTACTACCGCAAGGGGGACTACGTCTACTTCGGGCTGACCCTCTTCTTCGTGCTGGTGCCGTCGCTGCTGGTGCAGAGCCTGAGCTTCCGCTGGTTCGTGCAGGACTACACGGGCGGCGGGCTGGGCGCCGTGGAGGGGCTCACCAGCCGGGGCCCCCCCATGATGGGGGCCGGCTACGTCCACGGCGCGGCCCGCGGTGGCCCAGGCGTGAGGGTCTCCCCCACGCCGGGGGCGCAGCGCCTGTGTCGCCTCTCCGTGTGGATCTGGCAGTCGGTCATCCACCTGCTGCAGATGGGGCAGGTGTGGAGGTAAGAGCACTGCGGGGTGGGGGCGGGCCGGCCACTAGGGTGATTATTTTTTATAATGTTGCAGTGGGCAAGACCCTTTGGTACCATCAAGGAAAAGAAGGAGCAGATTTAACCACATGAAGTTGCCTCACCTGGTTTCTTCCCTTCTCCCTCCTCCCATCTGAAAAATCCAGAAATACTTGCTTAGCTGTGAGGGTAAGTGGGTTAAATTGAGACAGAGATACTTCCTCCAGGAGAATGAATAAGAAGAGAACATCTCTAAAGATTTATTTCTTGTTTTTGAGTGAACAGTAACCCTAAAAACTTGACATTTATGGTAAATTTTCAAGGGAAGGGGATGAAAAAATGGCATGCTTTGGAGCGAAATTGCAACTGGGGATGCAGCATAGTATTTCCAGAAGGATCCAGAAACAAAGTGTCAAAATCTGTATTGTAAGAAGGCTGGTGCTCCTGAAATCTAGCAGGCAGGTGCTTACTAGAAGTCACAAGTTGTTCATTTCTGTCTTCAACATCATTTGATACTATAGACTTATTCATAAGGTCAATTGCCTAGTCAGGCTTATGCAGTGCAGTGGATAGATTCTGTAATGTTGGAAAGATTCTGTGGGATGGAAAGATTCTGTGGGATGCAAAAAGAAACTGTGTCTCTGATGTTGCCATTTTCACCCCAGGATGATTTGCTTTACAACGTGCTGTCTGCAAATAAGTTTGTGGTTAAAATTTTAGTTTACTCCCCATGATGTGCTATTCATCTAGTTTCTTCTCATCAGGAATTCTGGATTTCTTATTTGCCTCTTAAAAAGTAAAACTTTTAAAAAATTTATGAAAATATAACCTCATTTAACAAGTTCATTGACTTTTGACTAATTGCCTAAAGACAATCCACTGCTTACCGCTATTGGAGATACTTAAGAAAAGCGCAGGACATAGCCTGGTATGAAGGGAATGACTGGTGGAATTAAGAAGTCAGGTTTCTCACTCTGCAAGTTACAAACAACCACTGGCCTCAGTTTCCTCATATTTATCAAACAAGCAGTTAAATGGATTGATCTTTAATGTCCCTTCAGTGTAAAAAAGTTCATTATGCTACAGGTATTTGTGCTTTGAAAATAGCTTTAAAGAGGGAATTTCAGATTCTGGTTTGATCACTTAATCTATTTTTAAAGCAAGTGTGTATGTCTCCTAGGTGCTGATTCGGAGTAGAGTTCTAAGTCCTGCCATGGATTGTTTTGACTTATTAAACAAATTCTCATTTTGTGTCACCTATGTATAGGGACATTTTGGAGATCTCATTAGTTAATGTTAAAATTTATGGCAGACTAAACCTACTGAGAAACTTGTGCTGACTTTATCAGCTAATTTTGTGAATTTGCAATTTCAGCTAAAATTAAACTATATTTTTCAGTAGTCTTTTTTTTGTAATCTGTTTAAAATTTTTAGTGGTAGATTAAGCTAAAGCAATATATGCGTATCTGTTTAAGCCAAGTATTTTGGAGGTTTTTCTGAATTGTTTACCAAGGTTAATTTCTTTTGTGGGGGGGGGGGGGTCAGAACCTTAAAATTACCTGCTGTAATTTGTTGTTTGAGATGTGTTCTTTAACTTTGAAAAGTTAGTGTTTGTAAAAAAAAAATTTTTTTAGTGATACCATCAGGTCACTTGAGCTCTTTTAGGAAATAATTCTGTTAAGTGAATTTTTTTGTTTGTTTAGATTAAGGTATAAGTTCTCTTTTGACACTAGTCGAATTTTTAGGAAAGATGGAATTTGCTGAGAGAATTCAGTGGCTATTGTTACAGTGACATTAATATAGTTCTACATAAAATTCTACATGAGATTTTTCATTTCTGTATTTCTAATGTGGGTAGATCTTGGTATATTGTATTATTTTAATATAGCTCAAAACATACTACAGCACCCTATGGTATTTTACAGATTTCTAACAAAAAATTTCTTCTCATTGACCTCTTTTACTTTTGAAATATTAAACAAGTGGTTTAAAAAATAATTTTTGTTTTGAATGGAGTGTTTTTGTCTTCTTAGTTTAAATGAGGAAGCAATTTCTGTTTTATCTTGGTCACTGATTTAGAGCATGGACTGTGCTCATCATTCATTTCTAGGAAGAAATTAGAGTATTCATTTCACAGAGAGCTACATATTGTTTTCTTCACCACCCTCTTGGAGGAAAGGTAGGGTTGATAATTACGGTTTGCCCTGGCCACATGCTTTCACTCATGGGTAGGTGAGCTAAAACATTCATATCACCATGATGCTTCCTTTTCTTTCCGTCTTAAATAGACAGGACAAATGAGGAAAGGCAGCAGATTTGAGGAAGATGCCAAACCCATGGCTTGGGAAGCTTGCCAGTGAAGTTGAGCAGGCAGGGCAATCTAGAACTCAGGCCCCTCCAGAGGGCAGGTGCCTGACTTTCTCACTTCAGCTGTGTTTCTTCAAGTGTGGCAGAGACTCCTGTGTTAGGAGAGCCCACGGGGCCATTAACATGCGGATTCCAGGCCTTACTACAGACTCCAGGATCAGAGCCTCAGGGAGTTGGGCCAGGGAGTGTGTATTTTTGCTCAATTTTTATTATTGAAGCTTTGAAGCACACAGGGAAATAGAGCAGTATAATGAACACCTGTTACCATTCACTTGGCTTCAGTAATTTTTTTTCTAAAGAAACAGATTCTCACTCTGTTTCCCAGGCTGGAGTGCAGTGGCGTGAGTATAGCCCCCTGCAGCCTTGAACTTCTAGGCTCAAGCAGTTCCCTTGCCTATGCCTCCTGAGTAGCTGGGGCTTGAGGCGTGTGCCACCATGCTTTACTCGTTTAAAAAGATTTTTGTAGGCCAGGCGCTGTGGCTCACGTCTGTAATCCCAGCACTTTGGAGGCTGAGGTGGATGGATCACGAGGTCAGGAGATCGAGACCATCCTGGCTAACATGGTGTCTCTATTAAAAATACAAAAATTAGCCGGGCGTGGTGGCACGCGCCTGTAGTCCCAGCTACTCAGGAGGCTGAGGCAGCAGAATCGCTTGAACCCGGGAGGCGGAGGTTGCAGTGAGCCCAGATCGTGCCACTGCACTGCAGCCTCAGTGACAGAGCGAGACTCCACCTCACAAAAAAAAAAAATTTTTTTTGTAGAGATGGGGTCTTGCTATATTGCCCAGGCTGGTTTTGAACTCTTGGCCTCAATCAGTCCTCCTGCCTTGTCCTCCCAAGGATTATAGGCGTGAGTCGCTGTGCCTGGCCAGTTGTTAATATAGATATATTTATCTGTATGTGTGTGTATTTAACACATATCCTATCCTGATGTTGCACCTCTAAATACTTCACCTCAAATATGAAATGTTTAGAATCATTCTACAAAGCTACAATATTATTATTGCACCTAAGAAAATTAAGAGTATTTCCATAATTATCCTTAATTCGTAAAATCATCTAATAGCTGTTTTGTACTCAGATTTGCCTAGTTGTCCCCAGCAAATTTGCTTGTGGGTTTTTTCTCCCCTCCAATCAGGGACTTGATAAAAATTTATGAATTATATTGCTGTTTCTTTAGAATAGTCCCTCTCTGTTTTTTTTTTTTTTTTCTCATGACATTGACTTTTTTCCAGTGTCCTGTCCATTTCTCTTGTCTGCTCATATTTTGCGTTTCCTGAGTGTCTCTTGCAGGTGTCGTTTGCACTCTGTATTTCTAGTAAACTTGAAGTTGCATCTAGGGGCTGAATTACATTCAGGCACAAATTTTTGTCAGAAGTACTGCTTTCTTCATGTTGGCATCATATCAGTAGGCGCCCCATACGTGTTTTGTCCCACTATTAGTGATGCTAAGTTTTATCCCTTGGTTAAGGTTGCGACTGCCAGATTTCTTTATATAAAGGTAGTTTTTCCCTTGGCAATCGGTAGGTAACTTGTGGGGTCATATGTTAGCAAAGTATCAGTGTCTCTTTTCCTAAATACCGTTTACCTTATGGTTTTAGTGTCTTTTGGGAATCCTTGCCGGAATCAATTATTAAGTAGTTGTTGTTGGTGGGTGTATGTGTTTTAAACAGGCTCCCTGGTAATTCTAACCTTTAAGGTTTGATAGCCACTGCTGTCCTATTAATAGAACTAGGAGCTGAGTTATCAGGTCTGTTGAATGGGTTGCCAGTAAACAGTTAATGAGTTTAAGCTTCGTGTTCATTTTAGAGAAACTAAGATCAATAAAGTGCCTCCTAAGGCCCCCTATGTCCTAGTTTAGTTGTTGGAGAGGACATGTGTGTGATACTTGCAGTAAACTTGAGGTGAGCCCTGCTAGTGTGTTAGAATGTATGACAAAAATCCAAGGAGAGTGGAGGAGGCGTAGAGAAATTACTAAGGAGGAAAGGAAACTATATTGAATATTCTGTTTATATATATAGTCTCACTTAATTTTCACAAGCATTTTGTGCCCATTTTACAGATGAAGAAGTGAGCTTAAAGTGATAAAGTAACCTATGGCACTGGTGGAGGAAACTTTTGAAGCCAGAGCTCACAGAGCTGTGGGCGGGACAGAATTAGTTTGCTTTACCTCTGGGACGTTGTTGTCTGGCTTATTGAAGATGGAGGAATGATATTCTTCAACCTCTGGGGCCTCTTGGTATATAAGCTGAGGTTCTTTGAGACCTCTGATGTCTAGTCTAATGTGTTAATATTAAACTCTGCAGAGCTTAGGGTAGGCTTGTAAGTCTTGTAGTTGATTGTAACTGCTGATGAATCAAACAGCTGAGTAATATTAATACCTCTGGGTCTGTGTCTTAGGACACAGTTTTCAGTACCTCACTCCATTCTCTTTCTCAGGGTAGATGCACCTTACAACCCCGTGACTTCCACATTACACAAAGGAATATGTAGGTTTGGCATACCCCACAGGTCCCATGTAAATACTGCACTCAAATATGTTGGTTCTCTGTTGACCTGTTGGAAACATTGAGAACAGCAGTTGTATCCCAAGGATATAAAGAAGCTGTTTTCTTTTCTTTTCTTTTATTTTCCTTTCTTTTCTTTTCCTTTCCTTTCTTTTCTTTTCTTTTTTCTTTTTTCTTTTCTCTTTCTTTCTTTCTTTCTTTTCTTTCTTTCTTTCTTTCTTTTCTTTCTTTTCTTTCTTTCTTTTTTTTTGGGACAGTTTCACTCTTGTTGCCCAGGCTGGAGTGCGGTGGCGCGATCTCGGCTCACTGCAACCTCTGCCTCCTGAGTTCAAGTGATTCTTCTGCCTCAGCCTCCCACGTAGCTGGGATTACAGGCATGAGCCACCATACCCGTCTAATTTTTGTACTTTTAGTAGAGAAAGTGTTTCACCATGTTGGTCAGGCTGGTCTCGAACTGCTGACCTCAGGTGATCTGCCCTCCTTGGCCTCCCAAAGTGCTGGGATTACAGGCGTGAGCCACTGCACCCGTCCAAAGCAGCTGTTTTCAAACCTTGGCTGTGCATCAGAATCACTTGAGGAGCCAGATATTTGAGATCTACCATAAGAGACTGTAATCCAAGAGATCTGGGATGGGCCCAAGAATCTATATATTTAAAAAATCTAGGTTTTCAGAAAGTTCCCTAAGCAGTACACAGACAGGGATGAGAAGCATAGTTGTACAGGCTGATTTCTGCCAATATCTATGAGTTAGTTATCAAGGAGAAGGAGCATATGTTAGAATTGCTTGGGAATTTGTTTTTTGTTTTTGGTAAACTTTTTATCACTAGGCATCTTAGATTTAGAGGGGCGGAATGGATAAAAGAAGGTCCTCAGGTGATTCTAATGGATTACCAGTATTTAAACAATCTGAATGGACCTTTTAGCTGGAGTGGCTTGGCAAAAAGTCTGTATTAACCAAAGAGTTGCTGTTGCCATATATTATGCCTGGATTTAGAATGCAGGAAAGACATTTAACATTAAAATTATGACATATAATTGAGGATTCCTTTGATCCAAAAGCTTCTTTCTTTGGAAGTTTGAAGTATTTCAAGGTCATTATTATGAACACAGATGATCCCCATTGGTGCTCAGAAGTGCCAGGTTAGAGGCATTTTATTATGCTTGGAAATTGATATTTCAATCCAGTGAATTTTGTGTCTCAAATTCAGAAATGTTATATTTGTTGTAATCAGTGCCAAGGATAAGATTCCTAAAAAGAAACTGGTGAATGAAAGAGGAGACATGACCTAATAGATACTGAGTGTCATTAGAGACAGGAAAGAAGGGAGCAGAGAAGAAAAATGGCCTACCTACATTTTGCTTGATAGATTCGTGGGGAGAACAGCCAGGAGAGGGGATGAGGGGGAGTTGGATGGTGTTTACTGGTAAGATATTAGTGTGGCACATCAGCAAGCATCCCTGCATCTGTGCACACTCAATACCTTCCCTTTGCACTCCACCTAGAAATGTACATGGGGATGGTGAGAAAATCCGAGAACCTTGTAACGGAGAAGCTCAGGGCCAGAAATCCTAGGAGAGGCTGGGCTGGCAGAGGTGGGGCCTGGGGTCTGTGGACTTGCACAGGGCAGGGAGGGTTAGATCCTCTGCTCGTTGGTGATTCCGCATCAAAATGAGCAGAACTCCAAATCTGTCATTTTGTTTGGTCATAAGGAAGACAGCTTTTGAGTAGTCAACAGAAGAGTTAATAAATCACCCTACACTGTACATTTAAAAGATGCCACTTTGCCTTCAAAGCTGAAGAAAACTCTGAAGGAAAAGATGATGTCTTCCAAAAAGGAATTCTGTGTTCAAAGTTTAAGCAATCAAGTGGTTTTGGTTGGGCCTAGAGGGTGATGGTATATATGGCTGTGGGTTGGAAGGGAAGAGAAACTACAATAAAGGACTCATTACTCAGTTTGCAGATGAAACAAAAGTTGTCAAAACGAAGCTGAAGTTAGAGACAATCACATGATGAGTTTGGAAAAACAGAATTTGAATGTGTTTGTAGCATTTGTGGACTGTGTTTGGGGCGTCCACTATTTGATAGGAACTGCATACTAATTTTTAGGTAGTTTCTGAGCTGTAATGTGGGAAAGGGTTGGTGTGTACCCAAGCAGGCCTTTATGATTAAATGTGATATGTGTCAGGCATGTTACCTGGTTTTGGATGGGGTCTGATGAGGTTGAAGTGTATTTTTTTGCTTATTGCTTGGCATTTCAACTCACTATCTCAAATTAGCGATGGGCTCATACCTACTGTAATGTGATACACACATTCCTGAAAAACCTCTCATTCTGCAAAATCATACACTAAAAATAACAGGGCTGTAGAAAAAAAAACAGGATTAAGGCCAGACTACTTAAAACTATGTAACTTTGTAAGTGGAACTTTAACAAAAGCAATGACAGTTGAAGTAAAAATACAGGGAGGCTTAACTCTTCCTTGAAACTTGCGCTCAGCATTATACTCAGATGATTGTAGGGGCCTTATTTTATCCTGGGACATGTTCATCCTGGGTTATGTAGATTCATTCTTGGAGATGTTAGTTTATTCTGCAGGCCAGTTTCACTAGAATTAAAGCTCTGTTTCAGAGTGTAGCCTTCATGTGCCCCCACACCATCATTGAGTGATGGAGAGCCCAGCAGATACTGAGGTGACTAAACCAGCCACCCCCATGCCCACTGCTTGCACAAAAGGAAGGTGCTTTGATATGACTGATTTTTCTTAGGGTTGTTTTCTTTTTTGTTGTTTTTTTCTAAGTCTTTCTCATTATTTGTGAAAAAATCTTGGCCCTCAATAGCTTCAAAACGTTAACATGCTGGGAAGAACCACTCGTGAACCAACACTCCTTCTCCATGATACTGTTGTCATTCCCATTTTGCCAGTCATGTGGGAAGGAATCCATGTCCCGGAGACATGTGTTGCAGCAGTTCTGACATGTTTTTGAATCAGCGATGGTGTCACGATGCAGCTTTTGAGAATGTCAAGTTTCAGTTGCATTGGGAAGTTCTTGTTTGGGAGATATCCTATAGTGTTTCAAGGTTAAGTGACATTTCTTACCTTTCTTATGCTTTGTTGGCCCTTGTCTACAATAAAGAACTGAAGTGGAGCTATTTTTGTCCACTTTTACATTCTGCCTCCAAAACCTAGCCATAGGGTGGGATGCTATAATTTCTTGATGCAGCATTGGTATTTGAACAACACACATGAAGCAGGAATGGTTTTACATTTTGGTTCATTTGAAATATGGTTATAGTGAGGTTTTAAATAAATCATCTGAGCTACAGTAAACAAAAAAAGAGCAACACTAGCCAGTTGTCAAGGAAAAGACTGATGGGTAGAATAAACAGACTGCTTTCTGCAGTCTAAACAATCTGTTTTCATGGTTTTTTTCTCTTTCTTTTTGAAGGGTGATTGGGAGAACTTCCAAATTAAGTAGAAGTTAGTTAAATATGAGAGGCAGTAAATCCACAATGCGTATGTTAGTGATTATTACAGCCTGTTTTCTCAATAGCTCTAATAACAACAATGTCAGTGACTGAACACAGTAGAACAGTATTGTTTGTCGTGGGGTGGTATGGCTGGTGGTGGCTTCGACATCCTCAGGGCTCAACACCTCAGCATTCAGTCAGAGAAAGGAAAGAAAGTATAGAGAAAGTATAACTGTTTCTTAAAAACTCTAGCTTGGGCCAGGCGTGGTGTCTCATGCCTGTAATCTCACCACTTTGCAAGGCCAAGGTGGGAAGATCACTTGAGTCCAGGAGTTTGAGACCAACCTGGGCAATGTAGGCAGACCCTGTCTCTACAAAAATTAAAAATAGATGAGCTGGATGTGGTGTGGCACACCTGTGGTTCCCAGCTAGTTGGGAGGCTGAGATGGGAAGACTACTTGAGCCCAGGAGGTTGAGGCTGCAGGGGCCTGTGATTGTGCCACTGCAGCCTGGATAACGGAGCAAGACTCTCTCTCTGTCTCTCAAAGCCCTGGTTTGAAGTGAAGTGAAACACATCACTTCCACTCACATGCCATTGTGAAGAACTAGCCGTGGACCATACCTAGATCAAGGGTGGCTGGGCAACACCTTCACATCACAGGAGAGGTAGACTGCATTTTGGTGGATAGAGACTCAAAGAATTCTGTGTAGATCAGGTACCTTCCAGATTAAAGTGGGATGGGGATGGGGGGGCATGAATGTGTCTATGTGTGTGTATGTATAAAAAAAAATGCTATTGATTGCAGAGTACAAGAGACGATTTCCCTTTAAAACTTTGATTTCTGTTTTGATTCGGGACTTGGCAAGCTTTTTCTGTAAAGAAGTATTTTAAGATGTGTAGCCACAGAAGGCCTCTGATGCACAGTCCCCTCGAAAAATATAAAAAGCATTCTTAGTCTGAGGGTGGTACAGAAATAGCCCAAGCCCTGTTTCCATCGATCAGCTCAAACAGGTAACTATTTAAATTAGCTTTTAAAAATAGTTGTGAAGTTTAATGAAGAGTGAGTCATACTAAATACACTAAACTATCTTGAAATTATACAACTGGAGTTTTAAATAATTTTTCTTTAGATGATATTTCATTGAGGTAAAAATGGCCTTCAGGGACTCAATGAAAAGTATTGTAGCCATGTGCCCAAGACTCATCAGTGTTTCAGGTCTTAAGGAAAAGTTCATCTGGTTGAGGAAAGATTGGATCTTGGTTTGTGAGCACAGCTAATGTACTCTTTCAAAATCATGTCCCATCATTGGAGACTTTATTGGGTGCCATCTCCCAGGAAACTATCCCTAAAAGTGACTACTGATTCTCATCTGTTGAATATATAGATCACCAAATAGATATTTAAAAAATGTGAAAAATTGTACGTACATTTAGAAATTTACTCTAAAACCCCATACAGTAAATCTTCACTGTCATCAGTGAGTTCTTAGAAACTGCAATTTGAAGTGAAACTACGTATATGGAAACCAGTTTTCCCATAGGCTAATTGATACAAACAAGATTAAGTTTCTGTGGCATATTTCTGTTCACAAAAACACCACCAAACTTTTAAGTAAAGACCAAAACACTTCTAGCATTAAACGTTGAAATAAATGTGAGCCATACCTATATTTAAGAAAGATTAATGCAACGTGAGATAATTCTTACCCACTTATTCCACCTGGTCACAGGTGGTCAGAGCCTATCCTAGGAGCTCAGGGCACACGGCGGGCACCAGTCCTGGACAGGGTGCCATCCCATCACAGGGCACACTCACACTCACACCCGCACCCATGTCCTTAGACTGGGACCAGGTAAATGCGTTAATAAACCTAATGTGCCCAGCTTTGTCTGGGAGGAAACCCAGGTACCCAGAGAGAAAAACCACCAGACAGTGGCCCGGTTGGGAATGGATTTTTCTTATCAACTGTGTAACTAAATGATGGTCAATGAAACGATGTTATTTGAGGATGTGCTGTATACTAAAATATATGGAATTCTATTTGGTTTGTGTGTTAGTAACCCCTGGGGATGGATTCAGATGATCTGAAAATTCCTTATTGAGGCTGTGCATGGTGGCTCACACCTGTATTCCCAGCACTTTGGGAGGCTGAGGCGGGTTGATTGCATGAGCCCAGGAGTTTGAGACCAGCCTGGACAACATAGTGAATTCCCGTATCTACAAAAGTGAAAAAAAACTATAGAAATTCCTTATAAAGGTGTTAAATATCTAAATATGACTTAAATGTAAAACCAAACCAGAAATGTTTTCATCGAAACAGGTCAGTATGTTTTGTAAGTTCTTATAGAAAACCATAAAATATTTAAAAAACAGAAATCTACCATTCTAGCCTTGAAGTTTCTAACAGTCAGCTGTCTTAAAATACCTGTTCAGTTAGTTCCAAGTGTTAAGTTACATTTTCTGACATTCTTAATGGGCTTTTAAAAATTAGGTTACTAATAAATGTAATATAAGTGTGTGTGTGTGTGTGTGTGTGTGTGTGTGTATGTGTGTATATATATATATAAAATATGTATTTATTTAGAGGCTATTTAATAATTTAAAAGCTCCTTTACATAGTATCTCCACCAGTTGAGACTGTACCAGGGGTCTGCATGAGGGCTCTTGTTTCTTCTTAAAAAGCCAAAATCTGTGACCTGTGTGGCTAATAAGTAATTATTATCTTCTCAGACTATTGTACTTGAGAGATTAAACTGCAAATTATAATTAGAATAAAACTATACTCTGAAACCTTTAACAGTCTCTGTATGGTGGTAGAGGTCAAATATACACTATGTATGAGATAATTTTTTTGTCTAGCTGATCTTATTAATAGAGTTTTAACACTTTTCGTTATATTTGCTTATATTATCTGGTGCCGGCTCAGTCTTGCCCTTACAGTGGAATCATCTGTTGTAGCCGGGGGATATTATTGCCCAGACTACAGACAGTCCTGACTTGTTGGCATTGTATAAAGCATGCTCCAGATAAACACTACTATGTACATTGCTTCCAAAAGTTCATAGTACTGCAAATGTTATAACCCTTATGCTGTGTTTAAACCCTTATTCCTGAGCCTTTCCGCTTCATGAGCCCACTTGGCCAGACTTTCCAAAAACCGTATTTAGGGGCCTTATAGTAATATTAATCAACACAGATCTTAGGACCTCTTTTCAAGATCAAATAAAAAATGAATTGGTTAACCTCACATTGTAGTTTATTTTGACTAGCACAGATGTAATCTTAAATAATTTTTAAAAATCCAGAAAATAAGCCAGGTGTGCTGGCTCATACCTGTAATCCCAGCACTTTGGGATGCTGAGGTGGGAGGATCACTTGAGGCCAGGAGTTCAAGACCAGCTTGAGCCCAGCATGGTGGGACCCTATGTCTTCAAAAAGTTAAAAAAAAAAAAAAACTAGACAGGTGTGGTGGCGCATGCCTGTAGTCCCATCTACTTGAGAGGCTAAGGAAGAGAATCACTGGAGCCCAGGACTTTGAGGCTGCAGTGAGCTACACAAGACAATAAGTGCTAACAGGTATGTGGAGAAATTGGAACCCTTGTGCAATGATGATAGGAATGTGGAATGGGGCAGCTGCTGTGGAAAGCAATATAATGATTCTTCAAAAAAGTAAACATGGAATTACCACATGATCCAGCAGTTTCAATTCGGGCTGTATATCCAAAAGAAAGGAGGGTCTCAAGGAGATATTTGTACAGCCACATTCATAGCAGCACTATTCACAGTAACCAAAAGTGGAAGCAACCTAAGCCTTCATCAACACAAGTGAATAAACAAAATGGATACAAGACGCATTCAAAGGAATGTTTCAGCCTCAAAAAAAAGGCAATTCTAACACATGCTGCAACATGGATGAACCTGGAGGACATTCTGCAAAGTGAAATAAGGCCACCATAAAAGGACAAACACTATGTGATTCCACTTACAAAAGGGCCGTGGAGGAGTCAAGTTCATAGAGACATAGTAGAAAGGGGGCTGCCAGGGGCTGGGGCGAGGGGATACGTGGAGTTACTGTTAATATGGCACAGAGTTCCAGTTTTACAAGATAAAAACTTGCAGAAATGACTGATGATGCATTGTGAATGTATTTAATGCCACTGAACTGTACACTTGAAAATGGCTCAGATGGTAAATTTTGTTGTATATACTTTGCCACAATTAAAACAATTTTTACAAATACTCTAGATGTTTTTATTTCTTGCTAGCTCTAC